GTCCTCACCCGAGCAGCTAGATATAGAGTGTCGATTGGTGCACTCACAAACCTTGAGCTAAACACAGGGTGCTGATTGGTGTATTTACAATCCCTGAGCTAGATATAAAGACTCTCCACGTCCCCACCAGACTCAGGAGCCCAGCTGGCTTCACCTAGTGGATCCCGCACCAGGGCTGCAGGTGGAGCTGCCTGCCAGTCCCGCGCCGTGTGCTCGCATTCCTCAGCCCTTGGGTGGTCGATGGGACTGGGCGCCGTGGAGCAGGGGGTGGTGCTCGTTGGGGAGGCTCGGGCTGCACAGGAGCCCATGGAGTGGGTGAGAGGCTCAGGCATGGCGGGCTGCAGGTCCCGAGCCCTGCCCCGCTGGAAGGCAGCTAAGGCTCAGTGAGAAATCGAGTGCAGCGCCGGTGGGCTGGCACTGCTGGGGGACCCAGTACACCCTCCGCAGCCACTGGCCGGGGTGCTAAGTCCCTCATTGCCCAGGGCCAGCAGGGCTGGCTGGCTGCTCCGAGTGCAGGGCCCACCAAGCCTACGCCCACCGGAACCCCAGCTGGCCCACAAGCGCCGCACGCAGCCCTGGTTCCCGCTCACGCCTCTCCCTCCACACCTCCCTGCAAGCTGAAGGAGTGGGCTCCAGCCTTGGCCAGCCCAGAAAAGGGCTCCCACAGTGCAGTGCGGGGGGCTGAAGGGCTCCTCAAATGCCACCAAAGTGGGAGCCCAGGCAGGGGAGGTGCCGAGAGCAAGAGAGGGCTCTGAGGACTGCTAGCATGCTGTCACCTCTCAAACCCACCTTCCCTTTCAGAGCAGAAGTGTGTGTGTGTGTGTGTGTGTGTGTGTGTTTGGGGGTCCATTCCACTCCGGGTGTGCAAATAGCCACTTTATTGTCTCCAAAAAACCTGCCCTTCCCTCTCCGTCTCTGGGCTCGCTGCAGTTCCCAGCTCAGCCGCTTGGCGACTCTCCATTCAGGAAGTGCCTTCTCAAAGGAAGCTGGTCCCAGCTGGCCTTGCGGCATGACTCAGCTTTTCTCTGTGATGTGTCGCGGAGTTGCCGATAGGGTTCGGTGTGGCGAGGAGGACCTGCTTCTCTCTTTGTGAGACAAGGGAGTGAGGGAGGAAGGAGGCCAAGGAGGAGGCCAGGACTGAGCAAGGACTAAAGTAAGACTGAAAGGGGAGGTGAGGGGTGGACTGGTTGGTGGCAGCAACCTGTACCGGAAGCGGCGGCGGCAGCCGAGGCGACGCACCGTGAGGCAGCTGCTTGACTAGGCCGCAGCCGCCATGGCGATGAACTTTGGGGACCATGCCAGCGGGTTCCGCCATGATGATGTGATCAGGTTCATCAACAATGAAGTCCTCAGGAACGGCGGCAGCCCAGCCTTTTACACGGCCTTCCGCTCGCGGCCGTGGAACGAGGTAGAGGACCGGCTTCGGGCCATTGTGGCCGACCCGCGGGTGCCCCGTGCCATTAAGAGGGCCTGTACCTGGAGCGCTTTGGCGCTGAGTGTGCAAGTGGCTGCGAGGCAGCAGGAGGAGCTGCTGTACCAGGTTTGGTGGCTGCAAGGGCATGTGGAGGAGTGCCAGGCGACCTCCTGGGCTCTAACTTCCCAGCTGCAGCAGCTGCGCCTGGAGCATGAGGAGGTGGCAACACAGCTGCACCTCACGCAGGCCGCCCTGCAGCAGGTGCTGAATGAGCGTGATGGGTTATGCGGGAGGCTGCTAGAAGTTGAGAGATCCATGCAGGTCTATCCGATGCCTCAGGATTTTGTACCCGGTCCAGAAGCCGGCCAGTATGGGCCTGTGGCCGGGACTTTAAATGCAGAACAGAGTGAGGCGGTGGCCACAGAGGCACAGGGAATGCCACATTCGGAAGCCCAGGTAGCAGCCCCAACAGCTGTGTATTACATGCCTGAACCCCAGAGTGGCAGGGTCCAGGGCATGCAACCTCTTCTGCTAATGCAGGCACCTCATCCAGTCCCATTCCATATGCCTTCACCAATGGGACTGCCATACTCAACACCTCTACCACCCCCAGTAGTAATGGAATCAGCAGCAGCAATTGCACCACAGATGCCTCCTGCAGGGATCTATCCACCTGGTCTTTGGGCCACAGTGGGATCCCAGGAGGAGACGGCCCCTCCGTGGGACCAGAAGTGCCATGGCCAGGATGGATATCCTGAGAATTTCCAGGGAGTATATCACCCAGGAGATAACAGAAGCTGCAACCAAAAGGAAGGTTCTGAGTGTCCCCAAGGAATGACTTCCCAAGGGGACAGCAGCAGCCACAGCCTGAAGAAAGATCCAGTGATGCAAGAGGGCACAGCTCCCCCAGAGTTTAGCAGGAGCCACAGCCTGGAGAAAAAACCAGTGATGCCCAAGGAGATGGTCCCCCTAGGGGACAGCAACAGCCACAGCCTGAAGAAAGATCCAGTTGTGCCCAAGGAGATTGTCCCCATAGGGGACAGCAACAGCCACAGCCTGACGAAAAATCCAGTTGTGCACAAGGAGATGGTCTCCCTGGGGGACAGCAACAGCCACAGCATGAAGAAAGATCCAGTGATGCCCCAGAAGATGGTCCCCCTGGGGGACAGCAACAGCCACAGTCTGAAGAAAGATCCAATGATGTGCCAGGAGATGGTCCCCCTGGGGGACAGCAACAGCCATAGCCTGAAGAAAGATCCAGTGGTGGCCCAGGGCACAGCTCCCCTGATGTATAGCAGGAGGCACAGCCAGAAGAAAGTGCCAATGATGCCCAAGGAGATGGTCCCCCTGGGGGAAAGCCACAGCCACAGCCTGAAGAAAGATCTAGTTGTGCCCAAGGAGCTGGTCCCCCTGGGGGACAGCAAGAGTCACAGGATGAAGAAAGATCCAGTGATGCCCCAGAAGATGGTCCCCCTGGGGGACAGCAGAAGCCACAGCCTGAAGAAAGATCCAGTGATGCCCCAGAACATGATCCCCCTGGAGGACAGCAACAGCCACAGCCTGAAGAAAGATCCAGTGATGCCCCAGAACATGATCCCCCTGGAGGACAGCAACAGCCACAGTCTGAAGAAAGATCCAATGATGCACCAGGAGATGGTCCCCCTGGGGGACAGCAACAGCCATAGCCTGAAGAAAGATCCAGTGGTGCCCCAGGACACAGCTCCCCTGATGTTTAGCAGGAGACACAGCCTGAAGAAAGTGCCAGTGATGCCCAAGGAGATGGTCCCCCTGGGGGACAGCCACAGCCTGAAGAAAGATCCAGTGATGCCCCAGAACATGGTCCCCCTGGAGGACAGCAACAGCCATAGCCTGAAGAAAGATCCAGTGGTGCCCCAGGGCACAGCTCCCCTGATGTTTAGCAGGAGACACAGCCTGAAGAAAGTGCCAGTGATGCCCAAGGAGATGGTCCCCCTGGGGGACAGCAACAGCCATAGCCTGAAGAAAGATCCAGTGGTGCCCCAGGGCACAGCTCCCCTGATGTTTAGCAGGAGACACAGCCTGAAGAAAGTGCCAGTGATGCCCAAGGAGATGGTCCCCCTGGGGGACAGCCACAGCCTGAAGAAAGATCCAGTGATGCCCCAGAACATGGTCCCCCTGGAGGACAGCAACAGCCATAGCCTGAAGAAAGATCCAGTGGTGCCCCAGGGCACAGCTCCCCTGACGTTTAGCAGGAGACACAGCCTGAAGAAAGTGCCAGTGGTGCCCCAGGGGACAGCCTCCCTGGGGTTCAGCAGAATCCACAGCCTGAAGAAAGAGTTAGTGATGCCCGAGGAGATGGTCCCCCTGGGGGACAGCAACAGCCACAGCATGAAGAAAGATCTAGTGATGCCCAAGGAGATGGTCCCCCTAGGGGACAGCAACAGTCACAGCCTGAAGAAAGATCCAGTGGTGCACCAGGAGGTGGTCTCCTTGGGGGACAGCAACAGCCACAGCCTGAAGAAACATCCAGTGATTCCCCAGGGCACAGCCTCACTGAGGTTTAGCAAGAGCCACAGCCAGAAGGAAGATCAGGAGAGGCCCCAGGTAACCCCTCTGGAGGATAGCAAGAGCCATGGTGTGAAAAATAGCCCATGGAAACACCAGCCTCAGGGGCAGAAGGTCAAGGAACAAAAAAGGAAAAAGGCCTCAGAATCCCAGCAACAGAAGCCTGCCTCATGCTCCAGCCCAGTGAATTGGGCCTGCCCATGGTGTAATGCCATGAATTTTCCACGGAACAAGGTGTGCTCTAAATGCAAGAGAGTCCGTATGCCAGTTGAGAATGGCAGCGTTGACCCAGCGTAAACTCATTGATTTCAGGAAGGTAAGTAAGATGGAAGCACTCCAAAGAGAAACGTGTTGATTTTTGCTTATTTTTGTTTTATTAGTTTTACAGGTGAAGTCCTGTTTTTGTGTCTTAGCTCCACCAAACTTGCTTGTTTCTGAAGAAGCTGAACCTGTGACATTAGAAGATCTGCCAAAGCCACAAGAAGTAACACCTCAATTCTGATGGACCCACACCTCACTGAGACCCCAACTGGCTGCAGTCAAGAAGAGTGAAAGGAAGTCAGGGAAGAAGAGATCATTTGACACTCATTAGGGGGAAAAGGGAGAACAAAATTGTTTTTGTAGAGTTGAATTTTTTCATTGGTATGGGAATTAACTTAGAAAAGTTTGGGGAGTTGTAGTGTTAAATTCTATAGATGGTAGCAACTTTGATGAATTTCACTTAATTCATTAAATGAGAAGTTTAGGGAAAGAGTTTAGGGGGTTGTAGTGTTAAATTCTATAGCTGATAGCAACTTTAATTAATTTCATTTAATTCATTAAAGAAATAGTTATTGCCTAGTATGTTTTGGGAGCTAGACTTGTATGTTATTATCTAGTACACACAGCATAATCTTTTATTGTGAATTCGGTTAGAAGATAGGAAAGAGCATAATTTGGCATACACATTAGATCAGGGATGTATTCTTTGCCTTGCATATAGCGTGACCTTGGATAAAACCAATTGAAGTAACATCCAGATCCATTTCTGTGGTTCTGGGGCCAATGCGAAAGAGACTTTCATGAAAGGTTTTTTGTTTTGTTTTTGTTTTTTTTAATTTTTTGGAGAAATGAGGTCTCATTTTGTCGCCCAGGCTGGAGTGCAGTGGCATGATCATCATAGCTCACTGCAGCCTCAAACTCCTGGGCTCAAGTGATCCTCTGCCTCAGCCTCCCGAGTGGCTGTGAGCCACCATGCCCAGCCCTTATGAAAGGTCTTGAGTAACCAAACTGCTTGTCTCATTGGTCTCAGGTGAGATAAATGAGCAGTGACAAAGTTTGGGAAAGTGTCCTCACAAAAATGCAGGCAGAGCTTTTCTGAATTCCTCTGCTGATTTCCTCCTTTGAGAAGGATAGCTATTTTCCTGGTTGCCCACCAGCCTGCCTGAAAGACCTGGGGTGTCTTGAAGAAAAACAGTGCTTTGGGGAGTGTTCACTACACACGCTAGCTTTCAGCCTCAGGCTGCCCCCATCCCAAGTCCCTTTTCAGTCAGCAGTGGATGAAGAACAAAATGGATTCCAAGGACAAACATTGGGGGCACCAGGTTATGGATGGTGTTTCTCTTGGGAGGATAAATTGGGTTAAAAATAGAGCTAGACTGGGGCAAGCACTTTTGGGAATACCCCAGGACCCCCACCTCTCCCTCTTTGGTGTGTTCTCTGCAGGCTTACCCAAGGCAACTGCTGCAAGGCAAGGAAGGAGCCAGGGTGGAGCCCAGGGGTGGTTGGTTAGATCTGCCTTCAATCCAAGCTAAAGATGTCCTTGAGTTTCCCAATGAGATCCCACCCAGCTCACCAAAATCAATGTTTGTCAGGGATTTTCTGGGCCTAACTAGTAATAAAGAATGTGCATTTGACTGCTGTGTCTTCTGTGTAGTGTGTATCTCAG